CGTGCCTGGCCACTATCATTGCATTTCTAAAGAAATAAGTAAGAAGTGGGGAAAGGAGGAAAGAGAAGAGAGAGTAAAATATAAGTGAACAATCGTTTAGTAAAATGGGGGTAGTTGCTTACACATTCCCAAATCGATGTCCCGTTACTCCCCATTCTCAGAGCTTTAGTCAACCTACTTGTGGGTGTCACTCATGGTGGCTTGCTTCCTTGTGTGTTTTCTAAGTTTTCATTGTGAGCTCATTTACTGGAACTTTTTCCCTCTGGTGACCTAGGGCCCACGTGTCCCGGCAAAGTGATTAAAGAATGATGTTTTGTTTCTGCCAACTTAACTACAGATAGAACTCACTAGGGCTAGAACTCACTAGGGCTAGAACTCACGAAAGCTAGAACTCATGAGAGCTAGAACTCGCTAGAGCTAGAACTCACTAGAGCTAGAACTCACTAGGGCTAGGACTCACTAGATATAACTCACTAGGCCTAGAACTCACTAGAGCTAGAACTTGCCAGCGCTAGGACTCACAGGAGCTAGAACTCACTAGGGCTAGAAGTCACTAGGCCTAGAACTCACTAGAGCTAGGACTCACTAGACCTAGAACTCGCTAGAGTTAGAACTCGCTAGAGCTAGAACTCACTAGAACTGTAACTCACTAGAGCTGGAACTCACTAGGGCTGGAACTCGCTAGAACTAGAACTCACTAGAGCTAGAACTCACTAGAGCTGGAACTCACTAGAGCTAGAACTCACTAGGGTTAAAACTAGGGTTAGGGCCGGGCGCGGTGGCTCACGCCTGTAATCCCAGCACTTTGGGAGGCCGAGACGGGCGGATCACGAGGTCAGGAGATCGAGACCATCCTGGCTAACACGGTGAAACCCCGTCTCTACTAAAAATACAAAAATTAGCCAGGCATGGTGGCGCGCGCCTATAGTCCCAGCTACACGGGAGGCTGAGGCAGGAGAATGGCGTGAACCCGGGAGGCGGAGCTTGCAGTGAGTCGAGATCGCGCCACTGCACTCCAGCCTGGGCGACAGAGCGAGACTCCGTCTCAAAAAAAAAACAAAACTAGGGTTAGAACTCACAAGAGCTACAACTTACTAGAGCTGGAACTCACTAGAGCTATAACTCATTAGGGCTAGAACTCACTAGAGTTAGAACTCACTAGAGCTAGATCTCACTAGGGCCAGGACTCACTAGAGTTAGAACTCACTAGGGCTAGGACTAAGTTCCTGGAGCTCCTTCAAGTTGCTTCAAGTTCCAGATGCTTGAGATGCTCAGGCTTTGTTTAAGGGCGGCTTTCCTTTTCTTCCCAGAGTCCCGAGGGACAGAGAAGCTGCCTTTCACCCTGTCTGGCCACTTTCCCCGAGGGGCATCCTTTGGAGGGTCTGGACTTTGCAGCCTTGCCTCCCGCGCCTTTGGGCATGGCACCCTCCTGGACAGCGCTGAGGTCTCCTCACACACTCATGTGCGTGTGCTCCACGGCTGTTCCTGGGTGTTCTTGAAGTCTATAGCGGTTGACTCACTTGCAGGAATCCACAGAGGACGGCGCCGCTGAGGCTGCTGCACAGCAGCGAGGGCCAACTTGCTGTAGAATCTTCCGGAAGCCAGAGCCCAAAACAGATGCTTTGCTTCTCTTCGTCCACCTCTTATCCGTTTCCCAAATCTCCTGCGGGTCAGGGATAGAAAAGTACATAAAAGGCATTTTTCAGTTTGGGTTTCCAAAGTGCCAGTGTGGTTTTGTGTCTCCACAGCTCCGGGAGGAAGCCTGGCGGGGGTTTGCTGCCTTGGACGACCCCCTGGCCGGGCTTCTGGACATGCTGGAGAGCTGCCGGGGCCAGCGGGGAGAGGGCCCCTCCCTGGCGGCCTGGATCTCCCACCAGCTGCAGTGCTGGCTACAGGCACAGCCATGCCCGAGCCTGGCCCAGGTGAGCCCATGGGTTCTGTGACAGTCACCTCCAGTAAGTCTGGGTCCCTGCTCTTCCAGCACAGCCTGAGGCTGAAGCAGCTGCAGGCCCGAGCGGTCAAAGTCCTCACTGAGAGCCCCCCCAGCCTTGCGGCACCACTGGCCAGCATCTTCCAGCTGCAGGATGCAGACAGGAGCTGCCTGCTGGCACACGTCCACCGCCTCCACCACGAGGGCAGGTTCAGAGAAGTGAGTGGCCCACGTGGCCGGGCTCATGGGGACCTGAGTAATCTGCCGCCTTTGTGTTTGCCAGGCAGCCACGCTGGGCGCGACGTTGAAGCTGCAGTCGGAGCTTGGCGTTGAAAAGGTGAACGTCTTTCTCATGTAAATTGTTTAGGTAGGCTGTGGCCTGACCGTGTGTCCCCCTGCAGATGAGCATCCCACTGCTCCTCCAGGACAAGGTGGCCCTCGTGGAGCGCTATGTGGCCGGCTTCCCGGACCTCCAGAGGAGGCTGCTGGTCCTCATGGATTCCTGGTGCCAGCCCGGCTTTGACATCAAGGACGTTGCCAGGTGAGTCCCGTGGGGCGCTGGCAGCTGGCACCAGCATCTATTGCCTCTTTGCTTTAAAATGAAGACAAAAATTTCAAGAGAATAAGAGGGGAGACGGGAGCTGGAACCCGGAAGACAGATGTCCAGGCAGCGACTGTCCTCGGAGGCCTGAGAGTGCTGAACCTGCAAATGCAAGGAGCCAGTTGGCTTCGGAGCCCCCGGGAGGCACAGGAAGTGGAGGCCCAGATTCCTCCAAGAAGCTGGGCTGGAAACAGGGTCTCCAGGGGGTCTTTGTGAGCGGCACGGTGTTCTGGCCACAGCTGAGGACAGGGCTGGGGCTCCGTGCTGAAACCAGGAGGACACAGGTGAGACCCTTGCTGGAGGTGCACAGACGCTTAAGGAAACTCCTAAGTAATTCATCGCTGACAGGTTTCCAGATGTGAGGCCACGGGAGCCCCCACAGGAGCCGGACTTAACAGGTTTGTGGAGTGGCCAAAGGTGGGTGGAGAGAGCAACAGAGGCTGTGCCTCTCTCTCCCCACAGACGGTACCCTGAGGTGACCTCCTTGAGCCTGGAGAAGCTGAGTCCGAAGGCGCTGAGCAGGCAGGTCTTGCGTCTGCAGGAGCGGTACGGCGTAGCCCCAGGTGAGTCCAGCCCCCACATTCCTGCCCCACAGGCCCTCAGTGCTGAGCTGGCCTTTCCTTTCAGCGCTGTGTCCCAACGCGGCCATTCAGCAGCGCCTGGCGGCCCTGCGGCACCTGTGCCACAAGCGGTTTGTGGAGGTTCGTGAGCAGGAGGGGGTCCTGGGGGCAGCCAGCCGCGGCCTGAGCCACAGAGTTTGGCCTGGGATACTCACTGCGCACTGCAGGGTGCACAGACATATCAAGTAGGAGCTGCTTCTTGCCCCAGAGCTGGGTGTGGCAACCGCCCCTTCCTGTTTGCCTTTGCAGAAGAGCCTGTCACAGGAGAACTGGACCGACCATGTGCAGGTGAGTTCGTGCCCTTGCCTGTAAGCCGGCAGGAGCAGCTGTCTCAGCTGCTGGTCTCCCACAGTGACCCAGTCACGGCCGCCCAGTGTGCCATGGAACTCTTGCTGCCCGAGGAGCGGCTGCCGGCTGCGGTGGCTGTGGAACTCCGCCGGTTCAGGCTCCAGGGGAGGTGAGCGCCGCCAGGGTGACCCCAGCCAGGGGCATGGGGGCGCTACCAGCTCTGCTCCTCCCAGGGCGACTGAGGCTGACTCGAGGCTGGAGGTGAAGGACATGAAGGACCGTTACTACCAGCTGCCCATCCCCAGGGAGAACGTCCACCTCCTGGCCTCGTGGGAAGACCTGACCAGACACGAGGGTGCACTCCTGCAGGTGGTTCCCTCGGCCGCTGGGGCAGCGCCCGGTGATGATCACATCTGCCCCTCTCTGCCCGCAGTGCCACCAAGTGGTTGGTGTAGACGTGGAGTGGACACCTGTGTTTGTTGCTGGGGGCCGGCCTCGGCCGTCACTCCTGCAGGTGGCCGTGGAGGGCCACGTGTTCCTTCTGGACGTCCTGGCACTCTCGCAGCCACCAACAGGGCAGGGAGCCCAGGCCTTTTCCCGGCTGGTGGCCCAGCTCCTCTCGGACCCCTCTATCACCAAGCTGGGTGAGTGAAGCCCTGGGGCCCCCTGCCCAGTCGGCGCCCCTCCCACGATGGTTCCTGCCCACAGGCTACGGGATGGTGGGGGACCTGCAAAAACTGGGCACGTCCTGCCCCGCCCTGGCCCATGTGGAGAAGCAGATTCTGGGCGGCATGGACCTGCTGCTGGTGCACAGACAGGTGGGCACCCACTGAGCCGCTCACAAGATGCCCAGACGCGTTACCCTGCAGGGCACTGTCTTAGCAGATGCGGGTGGCGAGCGTGCCAGCCCCAGCCGTGGACAGGGCCAGGGAGCTGAGGGGCCTGAGCCTCCTGGTGCAGCAGGTGCTGGGCACAGCCCTGGACAAGACGCAGCAGCTGTCCAACTGGGACCGGAGGCCGCTCTGCGAGGAGCAGGTCATCTACGCAGGTGTGCGGTGCGGCGGGTGGGAGTGACCCCTCTCCCGGGAGGCTGAGGCCGACTCCCCACACAGCTGCCGACGCCTACTGCCTGCTGGAGGTGCACCAAGCCCTGTGCAGAGAGCCCGCCCGCTTCCACCTGTCGGAGGACCTGGCTGGGAGCCGGAGGCCCAGGCACAGAGAGAGACCAGGGGCACGGAAGCCACCCGGCCTGCAGAAAGCGTCAGCACCGGCCGCACCCAGGCAGGTGGGTGAAGCCCCGCAGGGTCCGTTTGTCAGCCGTGGGACTGCTGACCAGGGCCTCACTGCAGGTCCCTGTGGCTGTGGCTGTGTCTGAGGGCGCTGCCCCTCAGATTCCGGCCAGGGCCTTCCGTGTGGTGTGTGACAACATGCTGCAGGGGCTGGCACGGAGCCTCCGCTGTCTCGGTGTGGATGCACGCATGCTGGGCAATGGTGAAGACCACCGCAGGGCGGCCGAGGTGAGTTTGCGGGGAGGGTCTTGGGGTCCTCCCCCTTTATGTGCTGGTCGCACCTCCCACACAGGTTGCCAGGCAGGAGGGGAGGATCATTCTGACGTCGGGGCAGCCATTCCACAAGGTGAGTGTCCCAAAGATAAGCTCAGTGGGCCTTGCCCCTCAGTAGCCGAGCCGTGTCTTTGCAGCTCCGGGCCCAGGTCGGGGCTGGGCGCTGCCTCTCGGTCGACTGCTCCCTGAAGGCCCAGCAGCAGGCCAAGGCTGTGCTCAAGCATTTCAACGTGCGTGTCACCCACGCAGACATCTTCAGCCGCTGCCAGGTGGGTCCTGCGCACCCCGTCCTACCTGGGGCCATTATCTGTCTCTGTGAAACCCCATGGCCAGACCCAGAGCTTCGAGGAGCGAGCAGAGGGCTGGGGTATGGGGCACCCGGAGAAGCCCCGCCTGGGCCTCAGCACCCCCTCTGGCCCCCAGGCCTGTAACTGTGACCAGTACCTAAAGGTCTCCAGGGACATGATGAAGCAGCTCATGTGGCTCAGCAGTCACCAGGAGGGGCCCAGGAGCTCAGGTGAGTGTGTCAGGGTCAGGCACTGGGTCTGGGTCCCGGACCAGCTCTCTTCCTTGACTGACAGGTGACGAGGCCACCCAGAGCCAGGCGGTGCAGGAGCCAGGTGAGCCCCGGGACCGCCCACCAAGGACACAGAGGGCTCAGGGAGTCCACTTCTATCTGTCCAGGCCCAGCCCCAGACGCAGCCCCTGAGGGCTGCACCTATGACCGCCCCTGCCGCTGGCTGCAGATGGCTGACCTGCGGGCGGAGACACCGGACATGCTGGCCGACGGCACCCGGCTGCAGCTGGCAGGGGTCCCGGTGGGTGTGCTGAGGACACCTGGGCTGCGGTGCTTCTACTGCTGCACGGGCTGTGGAAAGGTCTTCTGGGACGGCTCCCACCTGGGTCGTGTTGCCACCCACTTCCGAGACATGCTGGAGAGCGCCCCCAGCCCCTGCGAGCCGAGCCCAGCCCCCAGCCCGGCCAGCAGTCCCTTCTGAGGACAGCCAGACAATAAACATGGAAAGTGCCCGACTGCTGGGCCCATGGCCGTGGACTGGCTCACATGTTTCATGCTCGCCCCACA